GTTGAAATCCAAGCTCCCAGAGGTACAGATAGTCAGGTGTCTTTAGTCAGTGATTGGCAGAGGCATCTAAGGCATTATATGAGGCTTGGCTAGTAAAATGCTCTTCTGGGATTCTGGGACAATACCCACTCTCTTTTCTTTTAACTTAATGAACATTTATTTTCTCTCCATATGTGCTGTATTTGTAAAGGAAAAATAAATATAACTAAACACCAATTGTACATTCCACTTTAAAGAAGGCAATTTGTTCAGGTAAAATAATGGGTTAAAACAGTTTCAGCCGTATGAAATTTCAAATTCCATCCTAGCACATTCCTCATTAATAATTGCACACATTCCTATGAAAGTCTGTCATTTATTTTAGTCTTTGATTGCTATCATCAACACACTACAGAAGTTATTCTTTCCTGTTCAAGACAATTAGTTTTGGGAACTAAAACACATGCAGTATATGTAAGTGATTACCTGGATAAAGCAACAGGGCATTAGGAAATATACTTTTTTGTTTTTAATTTCTGCATCCATTTCTTCATTCTGGACCGGTACAGATAGCCTCCATGAGGAGTTTAGCCTCTCCTTGGAGTAAACTCTACTGAGAGGAGGAAAACTGAGACTTACAGTACAGCGGGCACAGCCTGGTTGAGGAGAAGGAGAAACTAAGGAAAAACTGGAGACAGCAAAGCTTGAAGGAGGCAGAGCACTAAGCTGCTGCGGGTCACTCTTCCTGTGAACAGGCTAGTTTCAAATAAAGGCTTGCAGGGATCTTACCGAGCAAAGCAACGTTTATGAAAAGGAACAGGGAAGTTGCATGGAGTGTGATTCTTCCTTCCACAGGAACAGTTGGAAAGCCAAAGAGACCCTAGAGTAAGAATGGTGGTAAGTCCCAGGGTTCGTTTAAAATCCTGATAACGGAACATACATTCTTTCTTACGGGAAAACCGTTTTGATTCTTAAATGAAGTCAGTGAGCTTCAGGCTTGCCTACATTGATATCTCCTAATGGTTTGGGCACGTGACCCAGAGCCAGCTCACAAATCAAGCCTCAGAAAGAGCTGACATCCTAGCTCTTCCCGGAAAAACTCGAATGTCGCCCTGCCGTTCCTGGGGTTGGTGACAGGTCTGGTCATCGCACGGCGGCAGCTCCTCACCTGGATTTAGAAGAGCTGGCGTCCCCGCCCGCCCAAGCCTTTAAACTCTCGTCTGCCAGAACCCGCCAACTCTCCAGGGTACAAAGTACAGCAGGGACGCGGGTGGAGCCGTGGTTGTCCTTTCTTCTCATAACGCTCGCAGCTTAGGGCCAGTTTCCGCGATTCTAAGAGTAATTGCGTGGGCACCTGTGCTGGGGCCAGGCGCAAAGAAGGGAGTTGGTCTGCGCGAAGATCGTCAACCTGCTAACAGACCGCACATGCACTTTGCACCGACCATCTACGTCTCAGTCTGGAGGTTGCGCACTTTGGGTAAGGAGGGCCCGGAACTTCCCTGGCGGGTCCCCTTTCTCCACCCCACCCCCTTTTTTCGTAGCTGCTGACGCGCTGGTGGTGCCTATTAATCATTTACCAGTCCAGAGCCGCGCCAGTTAATGGCTGTGCCGTGCGGTGCTCCCACATCCTGGCCTCTCCTCTCCACGGTCGCCTGTGCCCGGGCACCCCGGAGCTGCAAACTGCAGAGCCCAGGCAACCGCTGGGCTGTGCGCCCCGCCGGCGCCGGTAGGAGCCGCGCTCCCCGCAGCGGTTGCGCTCTACCCGGAGGCGCTGGGCGGCTGTGGGCTGCAGGCAAGCGGTCGGGTGGGGAGGGAGGGCGCAGGCGGCGGGTGCGCGAGGAGAAAGCCCCAGCCCTGGCAGCCCCACTGGCCCCCCTCAGCTGGGATGTTCCCCAATGGCACCGCCTCCTCTCCTTCCTCCTCTCCTAGCCCCAGCCCGGGCAGCTGCGGCGAAGGCGGCGGCAGCAGGGGCCCCGGGGCCGGCGCTGCGGACGGCATGGAGGAGCCAGGGCGAAATGCGTCCCAGAACGGGACCTTGAGCGAGGGCCAGGGCAGCGCCATCCTGATCTCTTTCATCTACTCCGTGGTGTGCCTGGTGGGGCTGTGTGGGAACTCTATGGTCATCTACGTGATCCTGCGCTATGCCAAGATGAAGACGGCCACCAACATCTACATCCTAAATCTGGCCATTGCTGATGAGCTGCTCATGCTCAGCGTGCCCTTCCTAGTCACCTCCACGTTGTTGCGCCACTGGCCCTTCGGTGCGCTGCTCTGCCGCCTCGTGCTCAGCGTGGACGCGGTCAACATGTTCACCAGCATCTACTGTCTGACTGTGCTCAGCGTGGACCGCTACGTGGCCGTGGTGCATCCCATCAAGGCGGCCCGCTACCGCCGGCCCACCGTGGCCAAGGTAGTAAACCTGGGCGTGTGGGTGCTATCGCTGCTCGTCATCCTGCCCATCGTGGTCTTCTCTCGCACCGCGGCCAACAGCGACGGCACGGTGGCTTGCAACATGCTCATGCCAGAGCCCGCTCAACGCTGGCTGGTGGGCTTCGTGTTGTACACATTTCTCATGGGCTTCCTGCTGCCCGTGGGGGCTATCTGCCTGTGCTACGTGCTCATCATTGCTAAGATGCGCATGGTGGCCCTCAAGGCCGGCTGGCAGCAGCGCAAGCGCTCGGAGCGCAAGATCACCTTAATGGTGATGATGGTGGTGATGGTGTTTGTCATCTGCTGGATGCCTTTCTACGTGGTGCAGCTGGTCAACGTGTTTGCTGAGCAGGACGACGCCACGGTGAGTCAGCTGTCGGTCATCCTCGGCTATGCCAACAGCTGCGCCAACCCCATCCTCTATGGCTTTCTCTCAGACAACTTCAAGCGCTCTTTCCAACGCATCCTATGCCTCAGCTGGATGGACAACGCCGCGGAGGAGCCGGTTGACTATTACGCCACCGCGCTCAAGAGCCGTGCCTACAGTGTGGAAGACTTCCAACCTGAGAACCTGGAGTCCGGCGGCGTCTTCCGTAATGGCACCTGCACGTCCCGGATCACGACGCTCTGAGCCCGGGCCACGCAGGGGCTCTGAGCCCGGGCCACGCAGGGGCCCTGAGCCAAAAGAGGGGGAGAATGAGAAGGGAAGGCCGGGTGCGAAAGGGACGGTATCCAGGGCGCCAGGGTGCTGTCGGGATAACGTGGGGCTAGGACACTGACAGCCTTTGATGGAGGAACCCAAGAAAGGCGCGCGACAATGGTAGAAGTGAGAGCTTTGCTTATAAACTGGGAAGGCTTTCAGGCTACCTTTTTCTGGGTCTCCCACTTTCTGTTCCTTCCTCCACTGCGCTTACTCCTCTGACCCTCCTTCTATTTTCCCTACCCTGCAACTTCTATCCTTTCTTCCGCACCGTCCCGCCAGTGCAGATCACGAACTCATTAACAACTCATTCTGATCCTCAGCCCCTCCAGTCGTTATTTCTGTTTGTTTAAGCTGAGCCACGGATACCGCCACGGGTTTCCCTCGGCGTTAGTCCCTAGCCGCGCGGGGCCGCTGTCCAGGTTCTGTCTGGTGCCCCTACTGGAGTCCCGGGAATGACCGCTCTCCCTTTGCGCAGCCCTACCTTAAGGAAAGTTGGACTTGAGAAAGATCTAAGCAGCTGGTCTTTTCTCCTACTCTTGGGTGAAGGTGCATCTTTCCCTGCCCTCCCCTGTCCCCCTCTCGCCGCCCGCCCGCCACCACCACTCTCACTCCACCCAGAGTAGAGCCAGGTGCTTAGTAAAATAGGTCCCGCGCTTCGAACTCCAGGCTTTCTGGAGTTCCCACCCAAGCCCTCCTTTGGAGCAAAGAAGGAGCTGAGAACAAGCCGAATGAGGAGTTTTTATAAGATTGCGGGGTCGGAGTGTGGGCGCGTAATAGGAATCACCCTCCTACTGCGCGTTTTCAAAGACCAAGCGCTGGGCGCTCCCGGGCCGCGCGTCTGCGTTAGGCAGGGCAGGGTAGTGCAGGGCACACCTTCCCCGGGGTTCGGGGTTCGGGGTTCGGTTGCAGGGCTGCAGCCCGCCTTGGCTTTCTCCCTCACCCAAGTTTCCGGAGGAGCCGACCTAAAAGTAACAATAGATAAGGTTTCCTGCTCCAGTGTATCTCAAAAGACCGGGCGCCAGGGGCGGGGGACCTAGGGCGACGTCTTCAGAGTCCGCCAGTGTTGGCGGTGTCGCCGCAACCTGCAGGCTCCCGAGTGGGGCCTGCCTGGTCTCTAGAGGGTTGCTGCCTTTCAAGCGGTGCCTAAGAAGTTATTTTCTTGTTTAACATATATATTTATTAATTTATTTGTCGTGTTGGAAAATGTGTCTCTGCTTTCCTTTTCTCTGCTTGCCTAGCCCCAGGTCTTTTCTTTGGGACCCTGGGGGCGGGCATGGAAGTGGAAGTAGGGGCAAGCTCTTGCCCCACTCCCTGGCCATCTCAACGCCTCTCCTCAATGCTGGGCCCTCTTATCTCATCCTTTCCTCTAGCTTTTCTATTTTTGATTGTGTTGAGTGAAGTTTGGAGATTTTTCATACTTTTCTTACTATAGTCTCTTGTTTGTCTTATTAGGATAATACATAAATGATAATGTGGGTTATCCTCCTCTCCATGCACAGTGGAAAGTCCTGAACTCCTGGCTTTCCAGGAGACATATATAGGGGAACATCACCCTATATATAATTTGAGTGTATATATATTTATATATATGATGTGGACATATGTATACTTATCTTGCTCCATTGTCATGAGTCCATGAGTCTAAGTATAGCCACTGATGGTGACAGGTGTGAGTCTGGCTGGAACACTTTCAGTTTCAGGAGTGCAAGCAGCACTCAAACCTGGAGCTGAGGAATCTAATTCAGACAGAGACTTTAATCACTGCTGAAGATGCCCCTGCTCCCTCTGGGTTCCAGCAGAGGTGATTCTTACATATGATCCAGTTAACATCATCACTTTTTTTGAGGACATTGAAAGTGAAATAATTTGTGTCTGTGTTTAATATTACCAACTACATTGGAAGCCTGAGCAGGGCGAGGACCAATAATTTTAATTATTTATATTTCCTGTATTGCTTTAGTATGCTGGCTTGTACATAGTAGGCACTAAATACATGTTTGTTGGTTGATTGTTTAAGCCAGAGTGTATTACAACAATCTGGAGATACTAAATCTGGGGTTCTCAGGTTCACTCATTGACATGATATACAATGGTTAAAATCACTATTGAAAAATACGTTTTGTGTATATTTGCTTCAACAACTTTGTGCTTTCCTGAAAGCAGTAACCAAGAGTTAAGATATCCCTAATGTTTTGCTTAAACTAATGAACAAATATGCTTTGGGTCATAAATCAGAAAGTTTAGATCTGTCCCTTAATAAAAATATATATTACTACTCCTTTGGAAAATAGATTTTTAATGGTTAAGAACTGTGAAATTTACAAATCAAAATCTTAATCATTATCCTTCTAAGAGGATACAAATTTAGTGCTCTTAACTTGTTACCATTGTAATATTAACTAAATAAACAGATGTATTATGCTGTTGCAAGTTGTTTTTGCTATTTGAATTTTATTGTTTCA